AGAAAGGAGATGGGTGGGACTGAGGCTCTGGAAAGCCCCCACTGCCTCTCTCTGTGCCGGCAGGTCAGCGTCTTGTGCCTGTTTGCTGACATCTCAGTGGGGTCTGGCCTGTGGGGCTGGGAGTGGAGAGGGGGCTCACCCAGGGGTGTGCCTGGGTCCCTGGCTCAGGGTCTGCGTGTGACCCCACCCCTTCCCAGGTCTTTATTCCCCTGTTCTCTGACATGGGAGCTGGGCTCCTGCTACCTTGAACGGCCCCTGCCGGGACAGCCCTCATTTTTAGGAGAGAAGAGCCAGGGGCTACCCAGGGGCGTGCCATCAGGTGTGTCTGGGGGCCTGGGCAGCCCAGGGGCGGTGCAGCCACCTATTCTGAGCCCCAAACTAGGATTGTGTACGGGGCGGGCTGTGTGGCAAAAGCTGTTTCAGAGGAGGCCAGGTGGGAGCCCTGGCACCCCATGCCAAAGTCTGGGGTTTGCAGAGCTGTGGACACTGCCTTTCAAGAAACAAGTCTGGTTCTGCCAGATAGGAAGCCAGGGCCCCAGCTCCTGCCACAGAGAGACCCCTACAGCACCCCCATGCCGCCTGCTGGGAAGTGGCTCTTCAGGACACCCTTGCGGCCCCCGACTCAGAGCCGACTCCTGGACCCAACCCCCTCCCACAGTCTCCATCTCTGCTGGGCTCTGAGCTTCTGGGCTGGGACTGGGTCCTAGGTCTCTGCAGCCCCAGTACCACCCCAGAGCCTGGCATGAAGCAGATGTTAGAAAAGTGAGAGTGGATGGATGGACGGATGGATGGCAGAACGGACAGGCAGGTGCCTGGTGAGGCCCCCAAGGAAGGCAGCCTCTCGCTGTGAGGGCCAGATTGGCCAGGCTGGCCGCAGAGCAGGTTCTGCCAGCCATACTTACAAGTACACCTGCTTGGACAAGAGACTGGATGGCTTTTCATTGACATGGTAGAGAGGAAATGGATCAAATCCACCAATGAAATCAACTGAAAGAAATCAAGACCCAAATAAAACAAAACCTACACAATGGAAAAGATGTCAGAGTGGAAAACAAGCCCAACCAGACAAAGAAGCCCAAGGGGTCCCTGGGGGCACAGACAGTGCCCAAAGCCCTGACATGACAGCAGAGGGAACATGGCCTGGGGGGACGGGGGGGGTGGGACACCCGGGTCCTCGGCCTGTGCGGGGACGGCATCGGGGGACAGTGGGGGTGGGACAGCCCGGATCTTCAGCCTGTGCGGGGACATGGCCTGGGGGGACGGCAGGGGTAGGACAGCCCGGGTCCTCGGCCTATGTGGGGATGGCCTCGGGGGACAGTGGGGTCAGGACAGCCCGGGTCCTCCAGCCTGTGCAGGGGCTGCACCGTGTTCCGCCCACTCTCCCGCCGCCCTCCGTCATGTTCAGACCGATGGCTTCCTTGACACTGTGTCTGCACAGCCAGCAGGCAGCAGGGGCTTGCGGGGCAAAGTCGAGGCATTTTGAACCCCAGGTTCAAATGGGGTTCCCATCTTAAAATGTTTGAATGGAACCAGTCGTTTGCCTCCTCCCAGGAAGCTGGCTGAGCTCTGAGTGATGGTTTAGGATCAGCAGCAGAGTGGCTGAGGGATGCTGGGCGCTGGGGACCGAGGCTCTGAGGGCATTCCTCGCCTCTGGAATCAGGCCTGGTCTGAGGGTAGGGTGCCCTTTGACACGTGGACTGCTGACCCCATGGCCCCTGGAGTCCTGGGGACAGATGGTTCTGAACTGGATTCTGACCCCAGGGAGAGTTCTGTCCATAGGAACCAGGACCCCTGGGCACACCCAGACCCTGCTTGGCGTCTGCCCTTCCCCACCCGGCTCTATCCTTCTCCACAGGGTCTTCCTGTGAGACCACACCAGGACGAGGGGACCCAGCGAGGGCGCCTGAGTGTGGACCACTCGTGTTGCAAATCACAGGAAAGCTGACGGGCTGGCGAGCAAAGGGAAGATGAAACCCTGCCCAGATGGGTCCAGGCTGCCACCGAGGGCCTGATGTGAGCGTCCTGGCCATGGGCCCGGTTCCGATCTGCCTGGAGGCTGCAGCGGCCTGGACCTGGGCAGTCTGAGCTCAGACCTTCCTCCCGTGGCCACTGCGGGGATCATGAGGGCAGGCCCAGCCCAAAGCACAGGAGTCCTTGGACCGGGGGGCAGCTGACCCCTGGAGCCCCCAGGCTAGGACCTCTGCTAATCTCTTCCCTGGTGTGTGGCGAGTCCTCGCTCAGGCCTACGGCCGTGAGCAAGGCCCTGCTGGGCGTGAGGTCCCTTCCAAGTGGGGAGGTCTCTCGCCTTGCCCCAGACGGGACAGACTCAGAGCTGCCACCTCTGTAGCCGTCTCCCGCCCCACTGCCTGCAGAGGCCCCATACTCACAGCTGTCCTCTTCCTCCGTAAACACGCTGACCACCTGGCAGCCACAGACAAAGCCCAGAAGCTGAAAGACACCACAGGCAGGGGCGTGAGTGCGGCCAGGCGAGCCTGTGGGGTGTCATTGAGGCGATGTGGGCCGAAGCACTGGAGCGCCCCTGACCACCAAGGCCCTGCCTCTCCTGGACCTCAGGTTCCTCCTCTGTGACTTGGAGTGGGAGAGCTGACCCGTGGGTATCCTCAGCTCTCAAGCTCCGGACGCACCCCTGCCTTCCACCCCACCCCACTCAACTGGGTAGGGGGCAGGTGGGTGAGGATAATGGATATTGGGTGGGGAAGATGAGCAGGTCAGCCTGAGTGGCTGCAGGGAGCGGGGTGAGGACACAGAAGCCCAGGCTGGATGAACCCCAGGCCAGCACAGTCCCAGCCCTGCGTCCCCTCGGGCCTCTTGCCTTTGGCCCCAGCCCACTCCAGCCAGCAGCCACCAGGGGTTCCTCCTCCTCTGTGGAGCAAGCCATCTGGGATTCTGGTTTTGAGCCCGGCAAAGTGCAGGAGAGACAGGCTGAGGACTCGGGGTCCAGCGGGCAACTCCGGGCAGAGTTGGGGGCTGGCTGCTGCCTTTGGGGCAGGGGTCAGGCAGGGAGAGGGGAGGGACTGGGAGTCCAGGGCAGAGGGCAGGCCGCTGCAAAGCCCCACACACCTCGCAGACACCTGCATCCAGGGCCACTGAGGGAAAAAGGGCTCTGGCAAAGGGGGGGCAGTGCTGCCGCAGCCAGAAACACCAACAGCATGAGCGAGAGGGCCTGGCCAGGGGCACTCCAGGCCACAGACACCGAGGGAGGCGGCAGTGGGTCTGTGACTGGAGGGACCCCGGAACGAGGCAGGAAACCTTCCTGGTTGCACCTCAGGCCAACCACTCAGCAGCCGGGTGACCCCAAAAATTCACTTCATCTTCTGGTCTTGGTTTCTTCCTCCATAGACTTGGCCCAACAGCCCCCCGTGAAGGCCACCGTGCCCAGGAGAGGAGACAGGACACGCAGGCCAGGCCCCAGGGCTGGACATGCTTGGGCTCCGTCCCCCCGACCCCCGACCCCATCTGGTACAGGCAAGTTGGTGGTTGCTTTCCTGGAAATCCAGCTCCTTTCTAGGGGTCAGTCAGGGGCCAGGAGACCTCTCTTACCACCAAGCAGGCAGACCTATCTCCTTGATATTGAGACAAGCTCAAGAAGCTGTCCCAAATGGCCATTTCTGGTTCCATGCCACGGCCAGGGTGGGAGCAGCGGTGAGGGTGGGCAACCTCCACGGCTCGTCCCCCTCCTCACCCCAAAGGAGCCCAAGACGCCCCCATCCCGGAGCTGGCCGTGGCGCCGAACAGGCAGCCGAGCTTGGGGAGCCATTGGAAGATGCCCCTTCCAGCCGGTGCCCTCCTGCCTGGGGACCTGCAGGCCACCTCTGTCCCACACCCCCATGCTCCCCGCCCTGCACACCACCGCCTCCTGCCCATCCTCCTGGCTCCAGCCCCAGGTCCACCCCAAAGCTCTCCCCTCTCCCTGCTGCATGGAGGCCTGGGATCTGCAGGCCCCGCACCCCAACCCCCAGAGCCTGGCCTTGTCAGACGACTCTCTTGCCACCACCATTTCCATCCCCAGCACAGCTGGGCAGAGGCCAACCAAGCCGCCAGCCTCTCCCAGACCCTCCAAAGCAAACAGCAGGGGCGAGATCCTAGCGAGGACTAGCTGGCTGGAATTTAGAAACTACATCCTATCAAAGAAATTCCCATCCCTGGGAGTCAGGATAAAAGCCAACAGGAGGCCCCATCTCCCCAACCATGCAGAGTGCCCACTCCTCCAGCCTCGGCTCCCATAGCACGCCAGCCCCCTCCGAGAGACTCTTCATTCATTCCCCTCAAGCTTCCTTTTTTTTTTTTTGAGACAGAGTCTCGCTCTGTCACCCAGGCTGGAGTGCAGTGGCGTGATCTCTGCTCACTGCAAGCTCTGCCTCCCGGGTTCATGCCATTCTCCTGCTTCAGCCTCCCGAGGAGCTGGGACTACAGGCGCCCGCCACCACGCCCGGCTAATTGTTTTGTATTTTTAGTAGAGACAGGGTTTCACCGTGTTAGCCAGGATGGTCTCAGTCTCCTGACCTCGTGATCCGCCTGCCTCGGCCTCCCAAAGTGCTGGGATTACAGGTGTGAGCCACCGCACCCAGCCTAGCTTCTTTTCTGTTGCCTCCTCACAAAGCCTAATCTCAGGAGCTTTGATGTGCACACTTGGGAAATTGGCTCTTTCTCCTCCAGTGGCAGGCACCTGGGTTCCACACATTTTGGGGGCAATTGGGGCCCCCTCTGTGCCTTGCTGACTGGCTTTGGTGGGAGAAACAGGCCCCGACTGGAGCTGGCAGGGTGCGTCTGTGGCCCCTTGCTATGGGGCAGCACCTTCCTGGCCTGATTTCCTGCAGGACCAGAGCAGAGCCCAGGAAGGAGCCCCGGGAGCTCACGAGGCCACCCGCACCGTCACGTGTGCTCAGGCCACGGGCTCCTTAGATTTGGAATTCAGCTCCCACCGCCAGCCGCCGGCCATGGAGCCTCGCTCCTGGAAGCCCCAGGTCCACCTGGTGTGTTGCGTCGACACCACCGTGCGCACCAGGAAAAGCCAGGGAGCCTCGAGATCGGTCAGAAGTTCCTCCAGCGACGGCACCAGCCGTGCTGCAGTCACATTGGCCCTGCCCCCGGAGCTCTTGAGGTGAAACGCTGACCGAGCACCCTCCACACACCAGGAAGGCACTGACACCATCTGCATTTTACAGAGGCGGGAGCTGAGGCACACGGAGGTTGTTAGGCTCACAGAGGCGGCACAGCGGGGAAGTGGCCGTGTGGCCATACCAGGAGCAGCATCGTAGCCCCTGTTCTCTACCAACCCGTGCAGGGCCGGAGAGGACGGCAGAGTCCCGTTCCCGCACAAGCAACAGCTGCTCCTCAGCGCCACCCGGGGCCACAGAATCCCTGTCCGGTCAGACCTGGGTCACGTGGCGCCAGCCTTGCCAGATGCATACGCCAGGGTTCCCGACAAGGCTGAGGGGCTTCTTGCCAGCCCAGCCTCAGGCTCTGTCCACTTCCTGTGACCGGCATGGGCTCGGGGCAGCCGAGGGAACAGGCGGGACACGCATGGATGGGTTTGTCAGGAAGATGCATGCCCCTCCTCCTTGGGGCCGTCAAAGCCAGAGGCGGGGTGTCTCGGCCTGATCCGATTCCTTCCCACTCCCCACAGCAAACACCACGCTCAACTTGAGAAAGCGCCTGGGTTGGCCCCGCCTGGGGGAGGTGGTTTGCAGAGGAGGCACTGAGGTGCCAGCCACATGGGACCCACCCGTGATACCTTAACCTCTCCAGCAAGGGTGGGGGATGAGGAAGGCAGAGACACGCCTGAGGCCAGGTCAGCTGGCCCCGCCTCAGGGAGATGAGCCCCCAGCTCCATGTCCCCTCCCCCATCAACCCATCCCCACCCGGGGGCCCCCTTCCCCACGCTCACCGCGATCAGGATCTGCAGGCAACTGTGTAGGGCCTCCACATAGCTGGGCTCCAGGGCACAGCCAGCACCTGACACCAGGGCCTGGCCATGGGGGGCCCCGAGGCCCACTGCTGGCACCTCCTCATGCAGACAGCCTGGCCAGCGCTCACGCCACCAGGAGCGATGCCGGGAGAGGCTGAAGGTCAGTAGCTCGCTGTCCTAGGGGAGAGGTGCAGGAGCAGGGCCGGTTAGCACCAGGAGGTGGGCGGCCTCACCCACTGCAGCCTGCGGGGACGCCACCACACCGAGGCAAGGGGAGGTCCTGTCCTCTCACCTCCCCTGTCCTCCCACTGCACCCCGCCCCCAGGGCTCCAGCCATGGTGGGGAAAGGAATACCAAGGCCCTCCCAGCCGCTCCTGCGCCTGCCCTCGACCCACACACCTCCTCCTCCAGGAAGGCCTCCCTGCCCAGACCCCAGAACTCGCTCTCAGGGGCACCGGGCCCCTTCCTCGTGTCGCTGGCCAAAGCTGCCATGTGACGTGTGTCTGCCTCGGGACAGTCTTCCCGGCTGCAGCCCCAGGTGTGGTTCCAGGAAGCGGGGGCCCGTCTGCCTGGCTGGGCACCTGCCCCAGTGCCCACCTGTGCTACACTGGCCAGAGCAGAGAGCCCCTGGGGGAGACCAAAATCCATCCACCCTGGCTTTAGGACCACCCTCTGAGCTGTAAGCAAAGTGCCTGAAACAGCCTCGGTCAGGGTGGGCTCAGCAATGGCCCCCACCCTGTTTCCCCTGAACAGCCTCGGTCAGGGTCGGCTCAGCGATGGCCTTTTCCCACCCCCTCCCCCCACGTTTCCCCTGGTTCCCTGCATTGCAGGAGGCACGAGGCTTTACCAGCCTGGAGGGTTGGTCGGGCTGGGACAAAGGACCCCACGTGGCCCCAGGAGGGTGGTGTCCATTCACCTGCAGATCTCTGCCAGGGTTTGCCCCTGCTCTGAGGCCCCTCTTCCCCAGCTGGAGCCCCCTCGCCTGCCAATACCCACAGACGCCTTTCTTTCACCAATCAAATCACTGGTCTTTCCCCAAACCTTTACTGAGTTACCAACTACAGACCAGGGCTGTTCTGGGTGCTGGGGACAGAGCCATGCACAGACTGAGCCCCTGCCTCAGACGACAGATGAAAAGCAAACACAGGGGGTGTTACCAGGGGCCCGGCCCAGACCCCAGGGAAGGACCTCGCGCTGCCTCCCAGTCTGCACTCACCTTTAAGAGGCCACCGACTTCCAGGTAGAAGCAGATGATGAAGACGTTCCAGGTGACCCAGACGGCTGCCCACAGCGTGTACTAGGGAGAGGAGAGGATGGGGCGGCAGCTGAACACAGCTCCCGGGCACACCTGCTTGCATCCAGCCCCCGGGGGAAGGGGTCCCATGATCGCATAGGAGGGGCGGCCTCTGCTCCTGAGTCTGGCGGCCCCCAGATGCACAGCATGGAGAAAGGGGTCCCCCAAGCCCACCCTGGGACACGTCTCAGAGCTTTCCCACGTGGGTGCCCCGGGAATGAGGCGGTGGGACAGCCAGCTCAAGGGAGCCCCAGCGCAGGTCGGCGTACGGACACAGCATCCCTGGCTGAGCTGCCGTGACCTGTCCTCGCCTCACCGGGCTGACATTACACGTGGACAGCACAGGCCTCCACTGCAGAGCACCCCAGAAGCCACCCCCAAGAGAGCACCCCAAAGAGCTGCCAGCTGCTTTTGTAAATAAAGTTTTGCGGACACAGCCACACCCATTTGTGCACACACAGCCCAGCTGCTTTT